TGATAACTTAAAATAAATCTCCTTCCCATTACTTGTGCTGGCTCCAGTATGTTTTGATTCCTCAGAACCAGAGATTACTTTAGTAAGATATGCACCAACTGGACTAGAGCCAAAAGTAAAAAAGTAAACAAGAAATGCATCTGAATAGCCAAATTGCATTTTCAAAATACTATATACAAAAGATCTTGTGATACTAAAAATCCTTTATTACTTTTTAAATTTGTATAACAACTGTATTAAGATTTAACTTACATCCTATAAAATTCACCCTTGTTTCATTGCTTGTTTACTTTCAACTTTTTAATTCCATCAGGCTTCCAGATCTAGTGTCCAAGTCTATGAGTAGCTTTATTAACAGAGAGAATGGCCAGGAGAAGCAAGCACACTACAGCAATAAAAAGTGACAGTTGACGGCCTAGCAGCAAAGGAGGAAACAGAAAAACTATAAATAGGAGTACAATAATTCCAAAGAAGAAAAAAAAAAAAAAACAATCTGGGGCCATTTAGAGTGTTTTCGTCAGGCTCTTTTGGTTCCGAGGAACAGCTCAAGTTACATATAATATTAGGGGAAGGAGTTATAAGGAATGAAGAAAACAGGGATCTCAGCCCCAAAAGGCCTCGTGGGAACCCAGGAGAGGCCAAATCACCAAGCCTCTGGAAGAACAGGAGCTTCAAGAGCGAGAAGTCTCATGAAGACTGGAGCCAGGACGTCATCGGGAATCCAAGGTTACCTCAGGACTTCAGCATCGGGAGTTCACCTCAGCGATGAGTTATTTTTGTGAATCTGCTCTCCCTTGCCTCTGTGCTTGTCAGTGTCGTTCGGTTTCTGGGCTTGCCCCTAACTGACTTCCTCGTCCTTTCTTTGGAATTTGCAAACTGGCAGCTCCTGACCTATTTCAGCCTGCAGACTCATTGTGTTTGGCCAGCAGGACGCCTTTGCATTGTTGAGAATTCCGAAGTCTCTGGGCGTGGCATGAGCTTGGCAGTCCGGAATCTTTACGTGCGGGATCACCTTCGCCGCGCCCTCTTCTCTCATTGGCACTGCCTGTCTACTGCCGAGGGCATTTGAGTGTGGGACCCATGCCCTGCATTTCTTCGCTACCCCACAGCTTCTGCTCATGGTAATATCTGGTTTCTTATCAGTTTTGCTTGTCCTAACTAGTTTGCCTTCTTCTTGTCTTATAGAATCCAGCTCAAATGTCAGAAGAATTGACGTTAGTTTGAGAGACCAAACTAAGTTACAGCCTCTTTGGTTTCTGTTACTCTGGTAAGTGTATTTCCTTTTCATTATTTTTCCTTGCTAATTTTTGTATTTTCGCCATCTTGCTCAGGCTGGTCTTGAACTCCTGGACTCAAGTGATCCAACCACCTCTGCTTCTCAAAGTGCTAGGACTACAGGTGTGTGCCACCGTGCCCAGCACACTTGGGGAGTTTTAAAAACTACTGATGCCTGAGCACCACCCTCAGTGATTCTGATTTAATTGTTGGGTGCAACGTGGACATAAGAATATGCAGCCAAATTTGAAAACACTGCTCTAAAAGCAGAGGGAGATATAGAACAGAGAGCACAGGGATATTTCCGGGGTATAATAAACAGGACTTGGTGGTTAGTTATGAATTGGAAGGGACAAAAAGAATGGGGCCTGGGAACAATCCTAGGTTTCTGGCTTGTGTCTGGGTGAATGAAAGAAGCATGCTTTGAGGAAAGAACAAACTACATCTTGGACAGCCTGAATCTGAGGTGCCTCTAGGAATTCAAGTTGGGGATGTTCAATAGGTATTTGTTTTTTAATAGATTTATTTGGCCTAGTGAAGAATAGAAAGTCCTTCTAATTTTTAGGAAGACAAGAAAGCCAGAAGCAGCATCTCTGGAAAATATTACCGTTGTACAGAGTGTAAGACCATTTTCATTCCGCACAGCTTCTTTATTCAAAATCCCCTTTCAAGCCAGTGCCCCATCTGTGCTGAAATGTTGTTTAACATGTTGATCTATTTTCTTTTCTTTTTTTTTTTTTTTTTTTTTTGAGACGGAGTCTCGCTCTGTCGCCCAGGCTGGAGTGCAGTGGCGAGATCTCTGCTCACTACAAGCTCCGCCGCCCGGGTTCACGCCATCCTCCTGCCTCAGCCTCCCGAGTAGCTGGGACTACAGGCGCCCGCCACCACGCCCAGCTAATTTTTTGTATTTTTAGTAGAGACGGGGTTTCACTATGTTAGCCAGGATGGTCTCGATCTCCTGACCTCGTGATCCGCCCGCCTCGGCCTCCCAAAGTGCTAGGATTACAGGCGTGAGCCACCAATTCCGGCCAACATATTGATATATTTTCAAGAAGGATATTATATATGGGTACTTAACTTACTATTCTTGTGCTATCTGTAGGCTTAAAGCATCCCATATGTAAAGTCGCTGGCAGCCTTCAAGTAGCATTTAAAGGTATAACAGCTTTAAAACTTCCCATAAATGAAAATAAACATACCCATAATTACTTCCTTTAAGATTCGAGGCCAAAGACACTTAAACCTAAACTGCCTAGCTTGTTCAATTTTCTAATTGGTAAACATTTACTGGGTTACCAAAGATACCAAGTACATTCGGAAAGACCATGGCTCCTTGGTTTGTTTCTAATTTAAATTACACAGACACACTAAACAAGGACTGGGAGAGTGATATATTTAGTTAAGTAACAGATGGCAAATGGACATTCTGTCCAGCCTCTATCACATTCGTTTCTCAGTATTCTATGTTAGAGTGATCTAAATCTTGAAGAGAATAAACCAGGAGGAAATGCACCAGGCCCAGACGGAATTTGTTTATTCAACTAAGAATACCAAGACTAGTGTAGATTGAAACATTCAAAGGGGATATGACTGGCTGAAAAGATATGAGACGAAGGAACAAATAAAGCTGGATTAAAGTAATTAGGAATGTATTAGAGATGAAATAGGAATTCTGATTACTTGACTGCAAAATAGTAAAAAAAAAATGAAATAAAAGAGATGAATGGAAGATACTCTCCAAACCCTCACGTAGGCTTGCTATTGTGGCTAAGTACTGTTCCTAACAGCCTCTGCAAAGACAGGTGCACTAAGAGGGCGGCTGCAGACGCACAGGGTGCTGCCGTCCTCTGGGAAAGGACATTTCCTCGCCGAGAGCTGCAACATCCCGGCACTTCTCTCCCTCGGCCTGCCAATCTAGCAGGTGAACCCTGAGAACACAAAGGAATGAATAATGCCGGGCAAACTGCCAAGAGCCAGAGTCGCCGAGTCTGGCAACTCCCTTCAACCGGGCGCAGCTCCAGCCACCCCGACCTGTCCTTGGAGGAGACGCTCTCTGGGCCACGGAGAACCGGCCAGGGAGACACCGGCCCCACTGCCCGGCGCGCTCGAGGCGAAGTCCCCTCCGCCAGGGACAGGCGTGGGGGCCGCAGTCGGGGCCACCCGGGTGCAGCGGGGCGGCTCCTGCGCGGGCGCGGAACGAACGTGCGCAAGGGAACAGCCGCGTCCAGAGCCGCCCGCAGCGGGCCCGGTGGGCGTGACGCCATGACGCACAGCACGCGGGCGGCGCGCTGGGGCGGGGCGGCCGGGGGCGGGAGGAAGAAGTGGGAGGAGGAGGAGGGGAAAGCGGGGGCTGCGGGAGGGGGAGGTGGTAGTTGCGGCGCTGGTTCCCGGGAGCAGCCGTCGAGCCACAACTGCGGAGGAGGAGTTCGGGAAAGCGGCCGTCGGGACTCCTCCCCTCCGTCGTCTCCGCCCCGGTTGAGAGGCGCCTCGGCGCATCGGAGGGACCCTCCCCCGCGCTTCCTCAGGCTGCTGTCGCCGCTGCTGGGAGATGGGCCTACTCGCCCGCCACCCTGCGCTGCCGCCGCTCTGAGGAGTTAAAGGTACGGGCGGGCACCCGGAGGAGCTTGCGCCCCGGAGCGGGAGAGAAGGGGCGGCTCTCGCTTACGACCCAGGGAGCTCTGGCCGGGCCGCAGCCCTAGCGCCCCTGCCCGGGACAGAAATGGATTCGGAAGTCCGGTGGGAAAGGCGTCTCCTCCAGTGTCCAGCGTGGGCTCGGGGCCGTGGCCGGCTTAGGGGGTCAGGCCTCGGTCAGCTCCGGGTCCCCTACCCGGCCCAGGCGCGGGCGTCTCCCGGGCCGCGGGGGCCGAGGTGGAGCGTGGGATCCGCCCCAAGCCCTGTCCTCCTGGTGCCTGTGCGGCCGGCGGCCGGCCCGGCGATATTATGACGGGCCGAGGCGGCGCTCCCCTCGAGCTGTCTCCTGCCCCTAAAGCGGGGGAGACCCAAGGGCGGTTGCCGCGGGGAGGCGGCGGGGGCGGAACGCATTCCTGACGGGTGAAATCGGCTCTAACGGGACCGATTTCCGGGCCTCGCTGCAAATTTGGAGCCGGGACATCGCCCCGCAAGCCGTGCTGCCTGGGGCCTTAGGGAGGGGAGCTGTGTTCGGAGGAAGGTTAGTCCGGGACTGCTACCACCTCCTTCAAATGATCTTGATTTTTTTATTTTTTATTTTTCAGAACATCCATGATAGCAGTCTTCTGTAAATCGAACTTTTCAAGAATTCTCTGAAGGAACCAAGTAGGATATTCTTACATCATGACTTAATGTGAATGCAAGAACAAGAAATAGGTTTTATCTCTAAATATAATGAAGGGCTGTGTGTAAACACTGACCCTGTCTCAATTCTAACAAGCATTTTAGACATGAGTTTACATCGGCAAATGGGTTCAGATCGAGATCTTCAGTCCTCTGCTTCATCTGTGAGCTTGCCTTCAGTCAAAAAGGCACCCAAAAAAAGAAGAATTTCAATAGGCTCCCTGTTTCGGAGGAAAAAAGATAACAAACGTAAATCAAGGGAGCTAAATGGCGGGGTGGATGGAATTGCAAGTATTGAAAGTATACATTCTGAAATGTGTACTGATAAGAACTCCATTTTCTCTACAAATACCTCTTCTGACAATGGATTAACTTCCATCAGCAAACAAATTGGAGACTTCATAGAGTGCCCTTTGTGCCTTTTGCGGCATTCTAAAGACAGATTTCCTGATATAATGACTTGTCATCACAGATCTTGTGTGGATTGCTTACGACAATATTTAAGGATAGAAATCTCTGAAAGCAGAGTTAATATTAGTTGCCCAGAATGTACTGAACGGTTTAATCCCCATGATATTCGCTTGATATTAAGTGATGATGTCTTGATGGAAAAATACGAAGAATTTATGCTTAGACGGTGGCTTGTTGCAGATCCTGATTGTAGGTGGTGTCCAGCTCCAGACTGTGGGTAAGAAGATAATGTTTGATTTTTCTTGAGTTACATTTTAAATCATTTTTCTTGTTCTTTCAAGATATGCTGTGATAGCATTTGGATGTGCCAGCTGTCCAAAATTAACTTGTGGGCGAGAGGGCTGTGGAACAGAGTTTTGCTACCACTGTAAACAGATTTGGCACCCCAACCAGACCTGTGATGCTGCTCGACAAGAGAGAGCCCAGAGCTTACGTTTGAGAACTATACGTTCTTCATCCATTAGTTATAGTCAAGAGTCTGGAGCAGCAGGTATTTATGTCTAATTTTTTCTAATAAAATATGTACTTAATAGATTTCTCTGTGTTCCCAATAGCTGATGATATAAAGCCATGTCCACGATGTGCTGCTTATATAATAAAGATGAATGATGGGAGCTGCAATCACATGACATGTGCTGTTTGTGGTTGTGAGTTTTGTTGGTTGTGTATGAAAGAAATCTCAGATTTGCATTATCTAAGGTAAGCTTATAGAAGGAGCTATTTATATGTAAGCAGTTATTTACATTATAATTTTTTCCGTTAGTCCATCAGGATGTACTTTTTGGGGGAAGAAACCCTGGAGCCGAAAGAAGAAAATATTGTGGCAACTGGGAACACTGGTTGGTGCTCCTGTCGGAATCGCTTTAATAGCTGGCATTGCTATTCCTGCAATGATTATTGGCATTCCTGTGTATGTGGGCCGCAAGGTAAAATGCATACTTCTTGTTAGTCCATTATCTAATCCCCCACCCCTATTTTTATTAATTCAAGATTCACAATCGCTATGAAGGCAAGGATGTTTCAAAGCACAAACGGAATTTGGCCATAGCAGGTGGTGTAACGTTGTCTGTAATCGTGTCTCCAGTAGTAGCTGCAGTGACTGTAGGTAAGAAAATGCTGAAAAGTACTAATTACCTATGTTTGTAATGACTGATTTAATTTCTCTTTAGGTATCGGTGTTCCTATTATGTTAGCTTATGTCTATGGCGTAGTTCCAATTTCTCTTTGTCGAAGCGGAGGTTGTGGAGTCTCAGCAGGCAATGGAAAAGGAGTTAGGATTGAATTTGATGATGAAAATGATATAAATGTTGGTGGAACTAACACAGCTGTAGGTAAGTCCTTTAAGCAAAGGAAGAAAATGTGCTTACTTAGTTTCTTTGGAATATTTGCATTTAGACACAACATCAGTAGCAGAAGCAAGACACAACCCAAGCATAGGGGAGGGAAGTGTTGGTGGGCTGACTGGCAGTTTGAGTGCAAGTGGAAGCCACATGGATCGAATAGGAGCCATCCGAGACAACCTGAGTGAAACGGCCAGCACCATGGCACTAGCTGGAGCCAGTATAACGGGGAGTCTGTCAGGAAGTGCCATGGTAAACTGTTTTAACAGGTGTGTGTTTTGGTTTGGTTTGGTTCTGCTTTATAATTTTGGTGATTTCATACCCCCCTTTAAGGTTGGAAGTACAAGCAGATGTACAGAAAGAACGGTACAGTCTAAGTGGAGAATCTGGCACAGTCAGCTTGGGAACAGTTAGTGATAATGCCAGCACCAAAGCAATGGCAGGATCCATTCTGAATTCCTACATCCCATTGGACAAGTAAGGAAAAAACTGTTAAAAAATTGAAAGTATTATGTTTGTATTTGTTACTCTTATATTTCAGAGAAGGCAACAGTATGGAGGTGCAAGTAGATATTGAGTCAAAGCCATCCAAATTCAGGCACAACAGTGGAAGCAGTAGTGTGGATGATGGCAGTGCCACCCGAAGTCATGCTGGCGGTTCATCCAGTGGCTTGCCTGAAGGTAAATCTAGTGCCACCAAGTGGTCCAAAGAAGCAACAGCAGGGAAAAAATCAAAAAGTGGTAAACTGAGGAAAAAGGGTAACATGAAGATAAATGAGACGAGAGAGGACATGGATGCACAGTTGTTAGAACAACAAAGCACGAACTCAAGTGAATTTGAGGCTCCATCCCTCAGTGACAGTATGCCTTCTGTAGCAGATTCTCACTCTAGTCATTTTTCTGAATTTAGTTGTTCTGACCTAGAAAGCATGAAAACTTCTTGTAGTCATGGTTCCAGTGATTATCACACCCGCTTTGCTACTGTTAACATTCTTCCTGAGGTAGAAAATGACCGTCTGGAAAATTCCCCACATCAGTGTAGCATTTCTGTGGTTACCCAAACTGCTTCCTGTTCAGAAGTTTCACAGTTGAATCATATTGCTGAAGAACATGGTAACAATGGAATAAAACCTAATGTTGATTTATATTTTGGCGATGCACTAAAAGAAACAAATAACAACCACTCACATCAGACAATGGAATTAAAAGTTGCAATTCAGACTGAAATTTAGGCCCATAAATGCTGCAGAATAATTACCACTGTACAACCGTGTTTGGAGCTGGTTGAACTACATGTGACTACTTAAGTTTCAGGTTACCAGCAAAAGCCGGGTTTCATTATCATAATGCAGATACATTTTCTGTGTTCAGCAAGGCATTGTGTGTCATGTGGATCTTAGTTACCAAACTATGAAGTGAAGGCTTTAAAAGTGCATTATTTTAAGGATAATAAATTTGAAGAGCAAAGCATGTTTTGTGTGTTTGCCACAAAACATTGCTTGAAGCACATACTTAGATAGAAATTGGTCTTAATTTATATAATCAATATAAAATACTAATGCAATTCTACAGCATTCAAATGAAGAAAACTTGAGGCTTTAGGGATAAGTGGTTAGTGATATTTTATTGAAACCACTAAAGAGATAAGTTTAAAAGAACTGCATAGGTTACTCTCAGTATATGATACTCTGTAACATTTCTATTTATATCGGCATAAATTTCATTTTTTTTCTTCATATGCAATGTGGTTATATAAAGCTTAATGCAGCTCATTTGCTACCATTTGGATACTTAGACACTTTGAGCAAGATTGTGGCAGTTTTTGCACAACTTTGAAATAGAAATACCTGGTACTCTATCTTGTTTATTGTTGATGCCATCTTAGAGGAAAAAATGTAAAGGTAAGTAATTAAGCATATGACAGCAACAAATAAGATACATAAAACTACAAAATAAAGTCCCATTAGGTTATAAGTATTACAAAAAATCCACCTTTCTCTAAGGGGAAGTTTGTACCCCATTGATTCTTGGTGCCTTTGGGATCGACTGGGTTTTAATGGCCTAGTTATTTGAGGATTTTGCTGTGTTGTTTTCCATGTCTTCTCTGGTCACCTTGGATTATATATAAAAATACAGGAAATAGATAAACATGAATGTGATTAATAATGCTGAAAAAGTATTAGCCTACCAAAGACACACTCAGGCTTTAGTGAATAACTTTACATAACCTCAGTTTTTAACACATGCATATCTTCTCCAACCATGAAATCAAAGCACGGTGCAGAACTTGTACCAAGTACAAAAGGTCCATGTATGATTAGCATTATTTTCTTTTGCTTTTGTTTATGGACAATGTTCAGCTGACATAAGCAGAAGTTGGCCAAAATACTGCCTGTACTGTTAATTTCCTGTATAATTCACTTAAATAAAAGCAGGTTAACCTCAATGATAGCAGTTAAAATGTTCTATCTTATGTATTTCTTTTAAGTATTACCATTATGGTGCTACTGAGCGTTTTCTTTTGGTAAAAAGAAAAATGCCATGGGCTGCAGTCTTCTTCCATCACTTTTCCCTACCAGGTCCATTAATATGCTTATAACACTAGTGCCAGTTATTTTATTTGATAATGCTTATGGTATTTGTATATTTGTTTGCATTCCAATTTTGTTTAATAATGAGTGTGTAAACTGCATACGTTAAATAAATGTAAATACTAATGTACTGCTGCCTTCTGGTGTGTACACAAGTGTTTT